CATGAGGCTGGCGGATCACTTGAGCCCAGGAGTTCGAGACCAGCCTAGGCAATATGGGGAGACCCTGTCTCTACAAAAAATACAAAAATGAGCCAGGCATGGTTTCTCATGCCTGTAATCCCAGCTGCTTGGGAGGCTGAGGCAGGAGGATTGTTTGAGCCCAGGAGTTCAAGACTGCAGTGAGCTGTGATCACACCACTGCACTCCAGCCTGGGCAACAGAATGAGACAGCCTGTCTCAAAAAGAAAAGGTCTCACTCTCAAAGCCCCCTGAGACCACTTCCAACAGGGTCTCCACCAGCCTCCTCCACTCTTGGCAGCCTGGTCTTGCTGTCAATGGCGCAGGATGGCGCATGTGTTGGTCACTGGCTTCCCTTGGAACTGGTTCCTCCCTGAGCTCCTGGGGGCCACCTGACCCTGTTTCTGTTGCCCTCCTCCTTGGGCCCACTGTCGTGAACTATCCTGGCACTCTGTCCCCAGCAACTGTATAGCAAAGACGTCTACAGTGTGGACCTTGGCCTCCAGCCTGGCCCCTGAGCTGGAGACTCGGCAGCCTTCAGGACCCTTCCCCTGAGCTGTGTGAGAGAAGCTCCAGCCCAGCATCCCAAACCCAAGGCTCTGCCTGCCGAAACCTCCTCCTCCCAAACCGTCCCCGTATGGTGGTCACACCAGCCATCTCTGAGCTGCCAAGGCCAAAACAGTGTCGGAGTCCTCTACACCTCTTCCTCCCACCGCCCCGTGGAACCCACCGGCAACCCTCACACACGTTCCAGTATCACTGCTCTATGGCGGTGGGCTCTGCACCAGGCTGGACCACAGAAGGCCATGGTCGCTTCAGTTGTATAAAACACGCCACAGGTGCATCCAGCTGCTGGGATCAGTGCCAGTAAGTGCCCACTGCAGAAACCCAGTGTGCTGTGCCCGGGGCACCCTCACCAAGGCACTGTCCTAAGAATGAAACTGGCAACCAGAGGAAAGTCCACAGCAGGCCACTCTGCCACATTCCAAGGACAATCATGTGTTCCCCTTCCCCATATCCTTTTCTTTTTATTTGCCAGAAAAGTGCAGTTCTCCAGAAGCCAGCAGGCCAACCATGGGCGTCTCCCTCCCTCCCTCCCTAAGCACACTCAGCACCCAGGAGGGACATGAGCACCCACAGCCTGGGAAGGTCCCTCAGCGGCCGGGAGGGACATAAGCACACACAGCCCGGGAAGGTCCCAGAGCAGGCTGGGTGCTCCTTGCTTACGGAGGCCCCACCAGGGCCTGGCAGGGCACCCAGAAGATGAGGGCTTTAAAGAGCTCTCTTTGTCCCCATGTGGCTCCTTCTACCATGCTCCCGGCAAGCTAATGTTCTCAGTGGCTCTTTTTTTTTTTTAACAACTCTTATTTTCAAATAAGAATAAATATGTGTGTCTGTTCTCTGGGGGTTTAGGCAGCCCCGAGCTGACCCTGTGACTGGGGAGGGATTGATGGCCCCGTCTCACCGGGAAGCCAGGTGCATCTTTTACTAAAGGTGGTTTCTGAATGATGAATGGCTTTCTCACGAACATAACACTGTTGATTGTATTTACAAACAATTCATTTTCACGTTCTGTTGATTCTGCCCCAGCCGTCCCTCCTGTTGCCTCCACAGATGATGCATTGGTGGCTATTACCACCATTGATGAAGGCGTCCTGCTCGCCCTGTGGTACCTGTTACTCCATTCATCACAGTTGAGCAGCCTGCGTGCAGCGGGAGAGCGTGTTCTCTTCGGGCCTTGCAGTTATTTATCCTTGAATTTGTGTGGGTTTGTGCACCTCTAAATACAGGTGCAAACCCACACTCCAAGATCTTAACAGGCGCAACAGTGGCCAAAATACACGGCCAGTTAAATTCTTGGGGTTTAGCCAGTCCCCCAAAGCCCACCTCTTCCACTCCACATTCTAAAAAAATACCGATGCGCATAAACAGTGTCAGCAACCTCCACTAATTAAGGCTTCCAACCAGAAGGAAAGCTGAAGTAAGTACCAGCGATCAGCATCAAATCATCAACTTTTAGGGCTGACCTAAAAGACCCCAAGCCTGAATGCCCCAGCACCCACTGGGCAAGGGGCAGCCAGTCCCCAGCATGGCCTAATCCAGGCCAAGCAGGAAATTTCTGGAATCAGCTGCTTTTTCCACATTTCTCTATCTAGACCCCCTCCTCCTGGCTGCCTCTCTGGTTCAGTGGTGGCGTTCCCCTGAGCTTGACCGGGCTCTGCAGATGGGCTGGCATGCATGGAAGAAGCTGGCGCTGTGAGGAGTCCTGGCTTCCCGCTCACAGCCATTGGGCCTTGGGTGAGTCAGTCAGTCTCTCCAGACCTTGAGGTCTTCACCCAGGACATGTGGAGGCTCAGAAAGGAGCCCAGGTTCCTGCCCATCTGGAAAATCTGCATGTTCCTGGTTGCAGCAAGAGTCTGCCAGGCTCACACTTGCAAAGTACTGGTCCATATAAAAGCATAAAGCAGGCCAGGCACAGCGGCTCACACCTGTAATCCCAGCACTTTGGGAGGCCAAGGTGGGCCAATTGCTTGAGCCCAGAGTTTGAGACAAGCCTGGGCAACATAGCGAGACCCCATCTCTACAAAAAATACAAAAGTTATCTGGATGTGGTGGCGCATGCAAGCGGTCCCTGCTACTTGGGAGACCGAGGTGGGAGGATTGCCTGAGCCTAGGAGGTTGAGGCTGCAGTGAAGTGAGCTGTGATCACACCACTGCACTCCAGCCTGGGCGACAGAGAGCCACCCTGTCTCAAAAAAAAAAAAAAAGGCCAGTCACAGTGGCTCACACCTATAATCCCAACACTTTGGGAGGCCAAGGCAGGCAGATCACTGGAGCTCAGAAGTTCAAGACCAGCCTGGGCAACAGGGCGAAACCCTGTCTCAATTTTTTTTTCTTTATAAATTACAAAAGAGAAAACGAGCATAAAGCAGCCCCATCAGCAATTATCACCTCATCTGCAAAAGGTCCCGGCGCTCACTGCCGTGCCCCTCCCGCCGCTGTCCAGTTCCCTGCCTGTCACACCAAAATTCTCCTCTACTTTCTCACCTCCCATCCTTTCATTTTTCCCCCTAAATTTTTAAACTTCAGAAGTGCACAATACACATGTAACAAACCCACACATGTACCTCCAAATCTAAAATAATTTAAAAAAACAAAAAGGAAACTCTAAATTTTTTGAGTGCAGTGATACATTCTTGCTGTGCCAAATCCAGTAACACAGAAGCATGCAAAGAAAAAGGCAGCACCACCCCCCTCCAACACACACACACACACACACACACGCACACACGCACATATGCACGCACACACACGCACACGCACACACGCACACGCACACACTCCAGCCTGGGCGACAAGAGCAAGACTCCATCTCAATAAATAAATAAAGAAAATAGTAATTGAATATTTTCCTTCAGGAAACAGCACCCTGCAGGGAGGGGAAGTCTTATGACCCTCAAAGTTTGAGAGCCTCTCTTAACTTCCCAATGGCCTCTGTCTGCTGAACCAAGAAGCCTGCAAAACAAATACGTAAGAACTGGATACCATTTCAGTCACACATGCTTGCTGACAGTCACTGATATGGTAATGCCTCCTGTACACATAGCTGACTCTGAAGACTGCTAAGAGGGTTTGGGTCTCTGCTGTACAGGACCTTGGCAGCCTGCAAGGAGATGACTCACATGGAAGTCCCCACACAAGTGCACCCAGTGTGAACTTTGGAAGCATCGGCCCATGCTCAGGCCCACAGGTAAGATGGCCAGGAGCCCCTAACCTTGAGGAAACTTGAACCACAGAGCTGCTGGCGAAGGGGGTGGGTGAAGGTCTCATGTAGCCTGTGTGATTCAGGCAGAAGTGAGAAGGACGGGTGGGAACCCACCAAGTGGACGACAAGCTGAAGGGCTCCCAGGGAGCAGACACTTCAAGGGCCCCAAAAGGCCAGGAGAAAGAAAAAAAAAAGCCGGGTATGGTGGCTCATCCCTGTAATCCAGCACTTTTGGGAGGTTGAGGCAGATGAATTGCTTGAGCCCAGAAGTTTGAGACCAGCCTGGGCCTGGGCAATGTGGCGAAACCCTGTCTCTACAAAATATACAAAAATTAGCCGGGTGTGGTGGTGCAAGCCTGTAGTCCCAGCTATTCAGGAGGCTGAGGTGGGAGGATCACATGAGCCCAGGAGGTGGAGGCTGCAGTGAGCTGTGATCGTACCACTGCACTCCGGCCTGGGGAACAGAGTGAGGCCCTGTCTCAAAAGGCCAGGAGTGGAAGACAGGCCCTAGCCAGGAGGTTTCGCGTGGCTGGCAGGGGCCTTATGAGAAGGCTGTTGCTGGGAGGGGCCTGCTGCAGATGGCTGCGGCAGACCACGGAGCTTAGCCTTCAGGATTTAGATCTGGGGATGACAGGCTCCTGTGTGCTTGTTGCGGAGCCGGGAGCACAGGCACCAGAATGATCCCAGGGCTCAGCTCCAAGGCTCCGCTGGGCCTGTGGTGGGGCAGTGAACGTGGACAAGACCTGGGCTTCAGAGGAACTTGATGACCAGGAGCCGTGGTTACCGCCTGTGCCCTGGCCTTCCTGCTCTTCAAAGGGTGTGTTCTGAGCTGAGGCGAGACCCACACGAAATCCGAGCGGGCTCCGGAGTCACCAGACACCTAGGGAAGTATGGAAGGCCCGGAAGGACACACACAGCCGGGTGAGCCCCGCAGGGAGCTGTGCAGTCTCAGGTCGGGCTGTGATCGCCTGTGGCCTCCCTGCAGGGCTGTGACTCCCTGACGCAGATCCAGTGCGGCCAGCTGCAGAGCCGCAGGGCCCAGATTCACCAGCAGATTGACAAGGAGCTGCAGATGCGGACGGGCGCTGAGAACCTCTACAGGTCAGTGCTTGAGACTGCCCGGCCCCGGGAGCGCTGGGCTTTCAACTGCCGCGGCCTCCCTCAGAGCCACCAGCAACAACCGGGTGAGAGAGACGGTCGCCCTGGAGCTGAGCTACGTCAACTCCAACCTGCAGCTGCTGAAGGAGGAGCTGGAGGAGCTCAGCGGTGGCGTGGACCCTGGCCGGCATGGGAGGTGCGGGTGGGGGCCGGGACAGCACGTGCGTGTTACAGTCTGAAGTCGATGCTTCTGGTTACAGCGAAGCTGTCACTGTCCCCATGATCCCCCTGGGCCTGAAGGAGACCAAGGAGCTGGACTGGTCTACACCGCTGAAGGTAGGTACTGGCCTCCAAGCTCTGAGATACACTACTGTGGATGCCAACACCTGCCCCCCATCAGGAGCTGATCTCAGTGCACTTTGGAGAGGACGGCGCCTCCTACGAGGCAGAAATCAGGGAGCTGGAGGCCCTGCGGCAGGTGTGTGGTTCCCCCGCCCACCCACCCTCCTGGGCGGTGGGGCCCAGTGGCTCCTGCCCTGCAGGCCATGCGGACCCCCAGCCGGAATGAGTCGGGCCTGGAGCTGCTCACAGCCTATTACAACCAGCTGTGCTTCCTGGATGCGCGCTTCCTCACCCCTGCCAGGAGCCTCGGGCTCTTCTTCCACTGGTAGGGGCTCTGCGGGCGGAGGCACCCTGGGGGGAACTCCACCCAGCCTGACCCAACACTGCAGGTACGACTCGCTTACTGGGGTCCCGGCCCAGCAGCGTGCCCTGGCCTTCGAGAAGGGCAGCGTTCTCTTCAACATCGGTGCCCTCCACACGCAGATTGGGGCGCGCCAGGACCGCTCCTGCACCGAGGGTGCCCGCCGCGCTATGGAGGCCTTCCAGAGGGCCGCTGGTGAGGGCGGCCCGGGCCGCGGTGGGGCACGGCCCTGCCTGTGTGAGCACCCCTCCCTCCGCAGGGGCCTTCAGCCTCCTGAGGGAGAACTTCTCCCATGCGCCGAGCCCAGACATGAGCGCTGCGTCCCTCTGCGCACTGGAGCAGCTCATGATGGCCCAGGCCCAGGAATGTGTGTTTGAGGGCCTCTCACCACCTGCCTCCATGGCCCCCCAAGACTGCCTGGCCCAGCTGCGCCTGGCGCAGGAGGCCGCCCAGGTGAGCTCGGGCACCCGTGTCAGGATGCAGGGGGCCCTCGCGTGCCTGCCACATCCACCGGCAGGTGGCAGCCGAGTACAGGCTAGTGCACCGGACCATGGCCCAGCCACCCGTCCACGACTACGTGCCTGTCTCCTGGACTGCCCTGGTGCATGTCAAGGCCGAGTACTTCCGCTCCCTGGCCCACTACCACGTAGCCATGGCCCTCTGCGACGGCTCCCGTGAGTGCCCACCACACTTGCCCATGGTACTGCGCGCAGGGCTCACAGCCTCTCTGTCCCCCAGCAGCGACCGAGGGAGAGCTCCCCACGCACGAGCAGGTCTTCCTGCAGCCCCCCACCTCCTCTAAGCCCCGAGGCCCTGTGCTGCCGCAGGAGCTGGAGGAGCGCAGGCAGCTTGGTAAGGCGCCCATGGGTGGAGTGCCCTGGGGCTGGTGTGTGACATCCCAGTGCCCCGCGTGCAGGCAAGGCACACCTGAAGCGTGCCATCCTGGGGCAGGAGGAGGCGCTGCGGCTGCACGCCCTGTGCCGCGTCCTGCGCGAGGTGGACCTGCTTCGGGCTGTGATCTCCCAGACGCTGCAGCGCTCACTGGCCAAGTATGCGGAGCTCGACCGTGAGGATGACTTCTGTGAGGCTGCCGAGGCCCCGGACATCCAGCGTGAGCAGCCAGGGCCTGTCTGGGTGGCTGCACCCAGCTTAGCTCTGCTCTTACACCCTCTCAGCTAAGACCCACCAGAAGCCAGAGGCCAGGATGCCACGCCTGTCCCAGGGGAAGGGGCCTGACATCTTCCATCGGCTGGTGAGCACACCCGTCCCCAGGCACCGCCCAGCAGCTGGGCCTCTGACCTCTGAGCCCCTGCCAGGGGCCCCTGTCTGTGTTCTCAGCCAAGAACCGGTGGCGGCTGGTGGGGCCCGTCCACCTGACCCGAGGAGAGGGCGGCTTTGGCCTCACGCTTCGGGGAGACTCGCCTGTCCTCATCGCTGCCGTCATTCCAGGGAGCCAGGCCGCGGTAAGGGCCCCGCCGGCCCCCTGAGGCTGAGTGTCCCCACCTCACCGTCCAAGTCTCCCCACAGGCGGCTGGCCTGAAGGAGGGCGACTACATTGTGTCAGTGAATGGGCAGCCATGCAGGTGGTGGAGACACGCGGAGGTGGTGACGGAGCTGAAGGCTGCGGGAGAGGCGGGCGCCAGCCTGCAGGTGGTGTCGCTGCTGCCCAGCTCTAGACTGCCCAGCTTGGTGAGCCCCTGGGGCCCCAGAGGGGCGGTCCCCTGACCACAGTCTGTCTCTGTCCCTGCTGCAGGGGGACCGCCGGCCCGTCCTGCTGGGCCCCAGGGGGCTTCTAAGGAGCCAGAGGGAGCATGGTTGCAAGACCCCGGCATCCACGTGGGCCAGTCCCCGGCCCCTCCTCAACTGGAGCCGAAAGGCCCAGCAGGGCAAGACTGGAGGCTGCCCCCAGCCCTGTGCCCCAGTGAAGCCAGCTCCGCCCTCATCCTTGAAGCACCCAGGGTGGCCGTGAGGGCCAGGATCCCTGCACGCCTCAGCCCTGGCTCCAGCTGGCAGCAAGCACCGAGCATGCCCTCCCCACCCAGAGGACCTCCGGGCAATGCCTGTCCCGCCTCATGCTGGAGGCTGCCTCGGGCACCTGCCTGCCCATTAAAGACTGGTCAGACCTGTCTGAGCCCAGTGATGGGAGCTGTGGCCTCTTCACCCACACACAGAAGGATGCCAGTCCCTCTGTCGGTCTGAGGTCAGCTTCCTGGGGCTGCCCCACCCTGAGGGCTCCTTACAGGGTGCTCCTCACAGCCATCCCATCTGTACCCCCGGGCTCTGTCCACCCTGCTGCTGCCCTGGGCACAGACCCTGAGGTCTCAGTCCTGCCTCCAGCCAAGTTTCTGCCTGGTGCCCAGTGATTCCTGCTGGGCACCCCTTCGCTCACTGCCCCTCCACCATGCAGCAGCCAGACACACCCACAGCACCCGCAGACCTCTAGGCCGGGTCCCAGACATGGCCTTCCCCCAAAATACTTCCTGCTGTCCTGTCTGTGCACAGAGCAAGGGACTCCCCACCTCTGCGCCCTGTGCTGGTCATCATGGGCTCTGTGCTGGTCAACCCAGCAAGTGTCCCGTTTGCCCAGGAGTCCCTGGTGTCGTGGCCCAGGTCTCATGGTGGCCCTAAGCCTGCCAGCCCTGCTGCCCGCCTTGCTGTCCTGCTCTGAGCATGGGTGCCACCCTCCAGCTCCTGGGCGTGTCACTTCTCTCTGAGCCTGGGGCCTGCATGGGCCCCCAGCCCTCCCCAGCCTGCTTGGGCCGCTCCTGCTGGCCTCCACAGGCCGTGAGCTGTCAGTGTCTCAAGCAGGGGAAGTGAGGGCTGCCTCCAGGCCTCCGTGTACTGGGTGGACAATGGCCCCCAAAGGCCGTCGGCAAGAACACCACCTCCAGGACCCCTACAGCAGTGGGCTCAGGACTTGGGCACCAAGAGGAGAGGGTGGGAAGGGCTGCAGAGTCAGGGCTGCACCCAAGAGGAGCCACGGAGCCGGAGCCGGAGCGGAGGCCCCCACCGAGGGCCCCAGGGCCTGGCAGGTTCCGGAAGAGACAGGGCCAGCGGGAGTCATTCCCTGCAGCCACTAGGGGGCAGCCGCCACCCGCTCAGCAGCCCTGGGAGGCGGCACGGGCAGGTGCGCCTTGGGAGGGCTGAGGCAAAGACCCCGGGTAGAAAGGCGGCCCCCAGCTCTGCGAGACCCCTGCCCTCTTGTCCAGTCCCTTCCGAGGGTCCGCAGGTGAGAGCAGCCTGCCCTGCATCCCAGGCTCTGGTTCCAGGGTCCAGGGCCCTGCGCTGCCACCTCCCTCGTGCTTCAGCCAAGAAAATGGGGGTGCAAGTAGGGTGTTTGGGGTCCCAGAGACGCAGGCGCCGCGGCGCGATCTTCCTGGGCAGGAGGGCAGGGCTCCCCAACCTGCCTGAGCCGGGGTGGGGGTCCAGGTCCCCCACTTGCCCTTGTGGGAAAATCCCTGTCTCAGCAGAATGGGCCAAGGTCACGCAGGTCTCCCCAGCACGTGTTAATTTGGTTAATAAAACTGTGGATCAAGGAGGCCAGTAGGCACTAACTGGGGATGACAGGGTG